GACTACCAGTGAGGATGATAACAATTATAAGCGATAAGTCATCTGCCACTTAGGTGAGAGTCAGCCAAGTACAGAACAGAGGAAGGACCAGAAGGACCAGCCTACAAGGACACTATGGTTTGGACAATTATTTTAAAATATGTGTTTTTTGCAAGAATACCAACAGTAACAGCTAACACCCAGTGCGTCCTTACTAGGTGCCTACCTAACGCGGGGGAAGTAGTGGATTCTCAGGGCTATGACACGAGGCAGTGTGTACAGTCAAGGGTTAAATACACGAATTTAGAGCCAAACTCCATGGGTTCGGGCCGAGGCTCTGGCATTCCGGGTGTGTGACTTTTGGTAGGTGATTTGACTCCTCACCTGCAACATAGGGATAGGACCTACCATGAGGCCCTAGTTAGGACTAGGACCTAGTGCGTGTGAAGCACTTGGAGGCGCACAATGTATTTTCATCACTTCAGAAAGGAGGAAACTGAGGCCATGGCACCTGAAGCGCAGCACTCTCTGTCCAGTAACTAAGGAACCCGGGGTCTCTGTCCAGTAACTAAGGCACCTGGACTCGGGCCACTGGGAGGTGCAGCGGCAGAGAAGGGGTTACCATGATAGAGACGGTAGGAGGACCCGGGGTGGCACGAGCGTCCCTCTCCACCACTTCACTCTCCTCACGGCGGGCCCGGGGACCCGGCCGCGCAGGCGCGAGGAGCCCGGGTTGTCGGGGGGGCACCGCCCTAGACACCCGGAAGTCTCCGCCTAACGGGCCCAGCCCGCACCTCCTGTCCGGGAAGGGGGCGGGGCCGAAGCCCCTCGGCGCGGGGCGCCATAGAGCATGGACGGAGGACCTGCGTCCTAGACACTTCCGGAAGTGGCTCCCTCAGGCGCCCGCCGGGCACCACAGAGCTGGGGGCGGTGGCCGGGATAGCGGGCTCGCCTTCCTAGAGCGGCGAGGACAGGGTGGCGGCCCGGGGGGCAGGGAGTAGGGAGAAGGGGGGGAGCGGCGCGGGCGGAAGCGGCCGGGAAGGTCACTTCCGGCCTGGGCGCCCGTCCCCCTGACCCCAGGGTCTGAGTCGCCGCTGCCGCCGCTGCCACCATCCGCGAGGCAGGAGAGAGGAGGAGGAGTGCGGCGCGGCGGCCCCGGGACCAAGGAGGTGAGGGGTGGGGGCGGGGGCCGTGCGCTGGGCTCTGTCCTTCTGTCTCATCCCCTTCTAACAGGGACCCAGACATGGAGCTGCGGGAAGAAGCCTGGTCTCCGGGGCCGCTGGATTCTGAGGACCAGCAGATGGCCAGTCACGAGAACCCAGGTGAGCAGCCAGAGGCCTTCCCAGCCGACCCCGACTCACCTCCCCCTACCCTCTTGCTTTCCAGTGGACATCCTCATCATGGATGATGACGACGTCCCCAGCTGGCCTCCCACCAAGCTGTCCCCGCCCCAGTCTGCGCCCCCAGCCGGCCCGCCTCCCCGGCCGCGGCCGCCCGCCCCCTACATCTGCAACGAGTGTGGCAAGAGCTTTAGCCACTGGTCCAAGCTGACGCGGCACCAGCGCACGCACACCGGCGAGCGGCCCAACGCCTGCGCCGACTGCGGCAAGACCTTCTCGCAGAGCTCGCACCTGGTGCAGCACCGGCGCATCCACACGGGCGAGAAGCCCTACGCCTGCTTGGAGTGCGGCAAGCGCTTCAGCTGGAGCTCCAACCTCATGCAGCACCAGCGCATCCACACGGGCGAGAAGCCCTACACCTGCCCCGACTGCGGCCGCAGCTTCACTCAGAGCAAGAGCCTGGCCAAGCACCGGCGCTCGCACAGCGGCCTCAAGCCCTTCGTGTGCCCGCGCTGCGGCCGCGGCTTCAGCCAGCCCAAGAGCCTCGCGCGTCACCTGCGGCTGCACCCGGAGCTGTCGGGGCCTGGCGTGGCGGCCAAGGTGCTGGCGGCTAGCGTCCGGCGGGCCAAGGGGCCCGAAGAGGCGGTGGCGGCGGACGGCGAGATCGCCATCCCCGTGGGCGATGGCGAGGGCATCATCGTGGTGGGCGCGCCGGGCGAGGGGGCCGCGGCCGCGGCAGCCATGGCGGGCGCGGGGGCAAAGGCCGCGGGGCCCCGGTCGCGGCGCGCCCCGGCCCCCAAGCCGTACGTGTGTCTGGAGTGCGGGAAGGGCTTCGGGCACGGGGCCGGGCTCCTGGCGCACCAGCGGGCCCAGCACGGGGACGGGCTCGGGGCGGCGGGGGGCGAGGAGCCGGCCCACATCTGCGTGGAGTGCGGGGAGGGCTTCGTGCAGGGCGCCGCGCTCCGGAGACACAAGAAGATCCACGCGGTGGGCGCGCCCTCGGTCTGCAGCAGCTGCGGACAGAGCTACTACCGCGCGGGCGGGGAGGAGGAGGACGACGACGACGAGGCCGCGGGCGGGCGGTGCCCCGAGTGCCGCGGTGGGGAGGGCCGGTAGGGGAGGGGCCCGGGGGGGGGGGCGGGCAGGGCCCCTCGGGCTTGGCGGGAGCGACGACGTGCAAGACCAAGAGACCCAGGGAGAAGCGGACGGGGTGCGATGGACCCCGCGGCATCCCCGGCTCCCCGCCCTCCTCTGTCCCTGCGCCGTCCGTGGGGGGGCACTGGGGCGTATTAGGGCCCGTTCACTTCTCCGCCTCGAGACTCTGCCCCCTCAGCCTGGCCCGCCCTTCCTAAGTTATCGGCCTGCGAGCCGGAGAGACAATGGAGAGAACTGCAGAGGCCGAGTGGCGACCAGGCCCCAAGCGGAAGGCCATTTTCCCTGCTCTTCCTCAGTTGTCCGGGGCGGGGGTGGGGGGTGCTGCGAGGAATGGAGAAACCAGGCCCTTTAGAGGATCCCAGAGAGGGAAGAGAACCAGGGGCCCTTTTCTCTTTTAGAATTTTCTTTTAATCAGCCCACCTTTTGACTCCCCGCCCGCCCCAATCCATTATTTTTTTCTGCCTTCCGGGTCCCATCCTTAGAGCTCGAGTCGTTCCTTCCCCTCCTGGATTCCGGGTAGCAGAGGCAGCGCCGCAGGAGGCGGGTGCCCGTTTGTCCCAGGCCTGGGCGTGGTGGAGGAAGGGGTGCTGGAACAATAAACGGCACTATCCAAATGTCCCCCTCTGCGTGGTTCTTGAGTCCGGGAGGGA